CCTTGCCAGGAATGTACACTAACTACCCCGACTGGATCATTATACAACATATATATGCATCAGTACATCAGATTGGCTGGTCCAAGTGTAGTGGTGTTTACAACTAATTGATCACAACCAGTTAGAGGTTTCTTGGTTTCTTCTCCACTCCCACTGCTTCATCTGACTAGCCTATACATATCAAAATATATATCACAATAAATATAAATAAAAATACATATCATAATGTGTCAAATAATTTAACAATTTAAATACATGTGGAAAAATTCAAATACTTTTAAAACTCAACAAAATTAAAAATGAAGAAATATTACTTTTCTCAGGTAGATTGTATCATTAATTCATTTAGTAAGAAAATAAGAAATTTGAGAACATTTAAAGCACTCTACTGAATAAAAATTTAATTAAATTACTATTTTCTAAATATTAATAAACCAAAGAGAGTAATAACAACATTTTATTATCTGTTTTAATAGGAGAAAAATCACTGTATAATTTACTGAGCATTTCCAAATACAAAGAACCAGTGTGAACATATATAATACCTAAAATATGTTAAAAGATAACTCCCATGTATGTGATAGCTTAATAATTTCTACTTATGTGGTTTTATTAAATTAACCTCGTTCTATTTTAGTGGCTTAAATCTTGTTGCCAATATAAATTGAACTCAGAAAGAAATTAATGTATGCAGATTCATTATTACTGTGGATGCCTAAATAACAACATTCAAACTATAGGGTTTCATAAAGTTTAGAAACACGAAAACATTGACATAATGTGAATAAATATGTTTGTTTCTTCCTCCATTGAATTTACCCTTGACATGCCTTGAAACATCTAAATACATAATCAGAACTCATTTCTGAACCTTGAATTAAGGCCATCCTCTGTTGTTAGTGACTCAACCTAGAATGTCCAAAGTCTCAGTGGACAATCCCCAGTGAATACCAGCAAAACAACTGTTAATCTCATTCTCCAGCTAAAAAGGACTGGATTCATGGTTGCTACTGAATTCCAATGAAGGTCTCTGAAATCTCGTGTGTAGGGAAGAAAAATGAATATATGCATTTCTTTAAGCAATATTCTTAATGCTTACTCAGAAAAATGAATTTGTTCCTATGATGACTGTAGGACTGCCGTCAGCTAAGCAAAGGCACTGAGTGTTTGGAAATGAGGAAATAATAAAGGTACTAATTATAATTGTATTTTTAAATTTTTAAATTTTTACATCACTTTAATGTTTTATTCAAGTAATGCGTAGACATGGTGACAACAGTCCACAGGCTAAAATATTGGACCCATAACAGACCCTTCCTGAACCCAAAGGTAAGGACTTCAAATTTTCTTACCAGTTTTTCTGTTCTTAATTTACCCTTTTGTCTCCCTTCAGGATGGATTGTAGGAATTCCCCATGGAAAATTACAATCAAACATCAACTGATTTCATCTTATTGGGGCTGTTCCCACAATCAAGAATTGGCCTTTTCGTATTCACCCTCATTTTTCTCATTTTCCTAATGGCTCTAATTGGAAATCTATCCATGATTCTTCTCATCTTTTTGGACATCCATCTCCACACACCTATGTATTTCCTACTTAGTCAGCTCTCCCTCATTGACCTAAATTACATCTCCACCATTGTTCCAAAGATGGTTTATGATTTTCTGTATGGAAACAAGTCTATCTCCTTCACTGGATGTGGGATTCAGAGTTTCTTCTTCTTGACTTTAGCAGTTGCAGAAGGGCTGCTCCTGACATCAATGGCCTATGATCGTTATGTGGCCATTTGCTTTCCTCTCCACTATCCCATCCGTATAAGCAAAAGAGTGTGTGTGATGATGATAACAGGATCTTGGATGATAAGCTCTATCAACTCTTGTGCTCACACAGTATATGCACTCTGTATCCCATATTGCAAGTCCAGAGCCATCAATCATTTTTTCTGTGATGTTCCAGCTATGTTGACGCTAGCCTGCACAGACACTTGGGTCTATGAGAGCACAGTGTTTTTGAGCAGCACCATCTTTCTTGTGCTTCCTTTCACTGGTATTGCATGTTCCTATGGCCGGGTTCTCCTTGCTGTCTACCGCATGCACTCTGCAGAAGGGAGGAAGAAGGCCTATTCAACCTGTAGCACCCACCTCACTGTAGTGTCCTTCTACTATGCACCCTTTGCTTATACCTATGTACGTCCAAGATCCCTGCGATCTCCAACAGAGGACAAGATTCTGGCTGTTTTCTACACCATCCTCACCCCAATGCTCAACCCCATCATCTACAGCCTGAGAAACAAGGAGGTGATGGGGGCCCTGACACAAGTGATTCAGAAAATCTTCTCAGTGAAAATGTAGACATACGTTCTGTGTTAGAGTCAAAGCGCTAGGTTCATATCAACTTAGTAGTGTACAGCAGTGAAGAAAAACATTATTACATGCCCAGTGTGTCAAACAGAAGTTAATCTAGAAGAAATTTGTCTTTTAATTTAGTCTTGACAATATTATAATACATATTAATACATATTCTAAGACATCTATTTTGATTTTGTTTGTGTGTGGTTTTTGTTTGTTTGTTTGTTTGTCTTTTTAATGGATTTTGGCTCTTGTTGCCCAGGCTCTAATGCAATGGCGCAATCTCAGCTCCCCATAACCTCTGCCTCCTGGGTTCAAGCGATTCTCCTGCCTAGCCTCCTAAGTTAGCTGCGATTACAGGTGTGAGCCACCATGCCCTGCCTGTTTTTTTTTTAATCAAATATAGGTCATATATTTTCTACTAAATTGTGGGCAACAGGGTTTCATTAACATGTAGAAATCAAAACAATAAAGGTCCAAACTAATCATATCATTCAGCATAATAATTACATAATAGTTGTTTATCTCCCATTATTATAAAAATAAGACAAAAATAACAAATTAGTTAAAATTACTGAATCTAATTGAATATTAAATAGTTTTTATTTACTCTCAACTGGTATGTATGTCTTCTTCTTTTTCTTAAAGTAATGTTTTACTAATAAGTTTACCTGAGGATAAATAATTATGTTTGTGGAGCAGCCAATTTGGCTTTAGAAAAACAAGAGTTTCTGTATAAGAAGTTCTATAGAAGTTACAGTCTATAGACCCTCTTAGACTATAGTTGACTTAGTGGAGTGTGGAGTAGGTTATTTGAATCATTTCCCAGTCACGTCACAACACACTCAAGATTTGCCTCCTCAGTTGCCACGGGTATTTTCATGCAAGACATTCTCTTCTGCACAATTTTATTTCCACTTACTCTTCTCATAAATCAATAGGACTATTCAGCTTGGATTGGGATCAGCTCCTCTGCTCCACTATTTTTATACCTGCTTAGGCATGTGCTTAAAAGGATCAACATTATTTCATAAAGGTTATCTGCTTAGGTCCATTCTCTGAGTGAAAGGCCATTGCTCTCCAGAAGAGCCCATTCCTGAGAGACTCTTTTATCTCTGAGGAGAGAAGGCAAGAAGGAAGGTAGAATGAGCAAGTAAGAAGAGCCTCATATTATCCAAGTGACAGCAGTGGTGAATGACTGAATGGTCCTTGAGCAACACAGATTTGAACTGTGCAGGTCCACATATATGTGGATTTTGTTCTGCCTCCACCACTCCTGAGACAACAAGTACAACCTCTCCTCCTCTTCCTCCGCCTCAGCCCACTCAACGTGAAGACAACAATGATGAAGAACTTTATGACAAACCTCTATCCCTAAATAAATAGTAAACATATTTTCTCTTTCTGATGATTTTCTCAATAAGATATTCTTTTTTAGCTCACTTTACTGTAAGAGTAGAGTATATAAGACATATAAGATACAAAGTTGTGTTAATTGAATGCTTATGTTATTTGTAAGGCTTGCTGTCAATAGTAGGATATCAGTAGTTAGGTTTTGGGGAGTTCAAAGTTAAATGCATATTCTACTGCTTGGCGGTCAGTGACCCTAATTTCCGCGTTGTCCTAGAGTCATCTGTACTACAATTGGAATAATCATTTTCAAACAAGAACATTAACATTTGAATAGGAGATACAAATATGGATCTGGATATACTCATTTCAATTAAGCATTTAGAGTTTACTAGAGTACTGAATAATTTAAATTTTGACTTATAGAATGGCAAATGTTTATGACTTTCTTCTCCTCTAATTTAAATTAAGTAGAATTTTCTCATCATTAGGACTGTATGAGAATGTCATAATAATATGAGAAAAGGTAGTAGTTGCCTGATGTTGAAAGATTTACCTAATCTCACATAAATAACCAAAACAGCATGGTACTGGTACCAAAACAGAAATATAGATCAATGCAACAGAACAGAGCCCTCAGAAATAACGCCGCATATCTACAACTATCTGATCTTTGACAAACCTGAGAAAAACAAGCAATGGGGAAAGGATTCCCTATTTAATAAATGGTGCTGGGAAAACTGGCTAGCCATATGTAAAAAGCTGAAACTGGATCCCTTCCTTACACCTTATACAAAAATCAATTCAAGATGGATTAAAGACTTAAACGTTAGACCTAAAACCATAAAAACCCTAGAAGAAAACCTAGGCTTTACCATTCAGGACATAGGCATGGGCAAGGACTTCATGTCTAAAATACCAAAAGCAATGGCAACAAAAGCCAAAATTGACAATTGAGATCTAATTAAACTAAAGAGCTTCTGCACAGCAAAAGAAACTACCATCAGAGTGAACAGGCAACCTACAGAATGGGAGAAAATTTTTGCAACCTACTCATCTGACAAAGGGCTAATATCCAGAATCTACAATGAACTCAAACAAACTTACAAGAAAAAAACAAACAACCCCATCAAAAAGTGGGTGAAGGACATGAACAGACACTTCTCAAAAGAAGACATTTATGCAGCCAAAAAACACATGAAAAAATGCTCACCGTTACTGGCCGTCAGAGAAATGCAAATCAAAACCACAATGAGATACCATCTCACACCAGTTAGAATGGCAATCATTAAAACGTCAGGAAACAACAGGTGCTGGAGAGGATGTGGAGAAAACACTTTTACACTGTTGTTGGGACTGTAAACTAGTTCAACCATTGTGGAAGTCAGTGTGGCGATTCCTCAGGGATCTAGAACTAGAAATACCATTTGACCCAACCATCCCATTACTGGGTATATAACCAAAGGACTATAAATCATGCTGCTATAAAGACACATGCACACCTATGTTTATTGCGGCACTATTCACAATAGCAAAGACTTGGAACCAACCCAAATGTCCAACGATGATAGACTGGATTAAGAAAATGTGGCACATATACACCATGGAATACTATGCAGCCATAAAAGATGATGAGTTCATGTCCTTTGTAGGGACATGGATGAAATTGGAAATCATCATTCTCACTAAACTATCACAAGAACAAAAAACCAAACACCGCATATTCTCACTCATAGGTGGGAATTGAACAATGAGAACACATGGACACAGGAAGGGGAACATCA